GTTTATACAAGCAAGAACTCTACCAAAAATATTTGCCCAGGACCCTCACCCTAGGGTGGCCCTGTCAATTTCTATTATGCATTGCACATGCCTTAAAAGGGTCCTGTCTTAATCATGTCTGCATCCCTTCCCCACAGTGGTGCCTATTTTAGCGCCCGTACGTAATAGAGACTCAATATGTATTTCTCAGCATGAATGCTTGAAGGAACAAGTAACATCTCAGGTATACATATTTCTTCTGATCCATGGTTCTAATCATGTTTTCCTTGCACACATTTCTAGATCTTCCTCATTCTGAGTAGCAAAAAAAAAAAAAAAAAAAAGGAATTTTCACATCCTCAAACCCTCCAGTCACTGACCTGACCATTGATGTCCTGAAAACTTATCAAGAAAGAACAAATGTGCCTCCAGATTCTCCCGAAACCAAACTGCAACTGGACTTCAACTCCAACACATGTGAGAATGGCCGAGTGTGGGAATGCTAGTTGAACCGTCTCAAGGTAGGCAGCCCCATAGTTTGGATTGAACAATGCTTTGGCTGCAACAAACTGTAGTGATAGGACATATGTTCATTGCGCTGTGCTTTTGATCTTCAGCTCCAAGGTTAAGATGCTCTCCCACGGGGAAAAGAAAAAAGGAAGAAGAGCTGGGCAGAAGAAAACTGACTTCACCCGTCACTGAAATACTTCATACCTGAAGCACAGCTCTCTTGCGAGAAGAACATGATGGCAGCTCTTCACAGTCACCTAATTAAGGGGCTTGGGTTGGGTCCTGACTCAGAGGGAAATACAACACCACTGAGAGGAACCCCCCACAGCACCTGAGCACTCACAGCCAAGCCTGGGCTTGGCCCCAGTAGACATATGAGAACAGGTGACTGCCAGAACCACCCAGAGGGCGGGAAGCCTGCTGTTGCCAGGTCCACCATGTGAATCACAATGACTGCATGAGGTCACAGAATGTTGAAGATGAAATGAAAGTGGCTCCTGAGTCACAAAGTCACAGGCGGGTGGGGATCCTTTCAACAGGGCTCCCAGCAATAGAGCAGTCCCACTCTCCCAGATGAGCTGGAGAAGTAGCTACCTCTCCCAGACAGAGTTGGGGTCAAATTCATGCACATCCAATTCCCATCAAAGCCTACTCTTCCCAGGGCTTGCTGGGAGGGAAGGATAACTGCAGGCTCCCCTGGGATGCCCCCAGGTGAGGGAAGTTCACAGAGTTTGAGACAGAGGTGAATGGACAGGTGTGCTTCTTAGGGAAGCAGTCGAGAGGTGGCAAGAAGTTGGCAGCTGCCCTCAAGAGGGTCCTGGCACCATGGACAATGACAAGCCTCTTCAGCCTGAGACAGAAGGTGAAAGGGCATCCCATCTCTCACCACTCAGGCTGGCATCAAGGAGATGAGTTTTTTCTTCCAGATGAGATTGAAATTGAGCCAGTACGACAGAGCAGCGATAAAATGCTCTACTGTGAGGCCGAATCCCCGCCGACTGTTGAAAAAGTGAAACCAGCCCGGGAGAATTCGGAAACAGACCTGGAGATTGAAGGCGAGCATGGGCATTTGGGGGCAGTCAGGGCAGAAATCCTACTTCAGCCCATCTTTCTCTGCAGATGATGAGAAATTTTTCACCACTGGACAAAAGGAGCTGTACCTGGAGGCCTGCAAGCTGATGGGTGTAGTGCCTGTCTCCTACTTCATTCGGAACATGGAGGAGTCCTACGTGAACCTCAACCACCACGGCCTGGGCCCCAGGGGTACCAAGGCTATTGCTATAGCCCTGGTGGTGAGCATGCTAGTGGGAGCTCATGAAACCTGTGTCTCTCTCCCTCCCCTTGTGCTGGCTGAAGTCCAACATGGCTGTTACCAAACTGGAGCTGGAAGACAATTGCATCATGGAGGAGGGCGTCTTGAGCCTGGTGGAGATGCTACAAGAGAACTACTACCTCCAGGAGATGGTACTGTGCCCCCCTGTGCTGGCTCTTACCATTTTACATACCGAAGTGTTTTCTTGCCTTTTAGAATATTTCCAACAATCACCTTGGTTTGGAGGGGGCCAGAATCATCTCAGATTTCTTTGAGAGAAACAGTTCTTCTATCTGGAGCCTTGAGCTTTCAGGTGAGCACATGGAAAGGGAGGGAGAAGACACTAGTGCATCACTGACACACCACCCTCACTACAGGAAATGACTTCAAGGAAGACTCCGCAGCACTGCTCTGCCAAGCCCTGTCGGTAAGAGGCAGGGAGTGCAGCCAAGCCACGTGAATCCTTCTCTTTCCCCTGTTTGTTTCTGTAGACCAATTACCAAATTAAAAAGCTGGATCTCAGTCACAACCAATTCTCTGATGTAGGAGGGGAGCACCTGGGCCAGATGCTGGGTGAGTCTCCCTGGAGGAAGGGACAGCAAAGGGAGATGCTAAGCCGATTCCCTCCCTGTTTCAGCCATCAACGTGGGGCTCACGTCACTGGATCTGAGCTGGAATAACTTCCACACAAGGGGAGCTGTGGCCTTGTGCAATGGTCTCCGGGTAAGGCACTCTCCAGGAGTGATGTGTGGAGCGATGCTGGTGCTGTTCTCCCCTCTTCCTGGAGGGTAATGTGACCCTGACAAAGCTGGATCTCTCCATGAATGGCTTTGGGAATGAGGTGGCTCTGGCCCTAGGGGAAGTCCTCCGACTCAACCGCTGCCTGGTCTACCTGGATATCGGTGGCAATGACATCGGCAATGAAGGGGCCTCCAAAATCAGCAAAGGACTGGAATCCAATGAAAGCCTCAGAGTTCTGAAGGTAGTCTTCAGCTGGAAAGGGTGTGTGTGTGTAGCCTCCTCTTGTCTTGATTCTCCCTCTATAGCTTTTCCTGAATCCCATAAATATGGATGGGGCTATTTTACTTATCCTGGCTATCAAGAGGAACCCCAAATCCAGGATGGAAGAGCTTGATATTTCCGTAAGTGATCAAATGGTAGTTGCTTGCGTCTGATCATCATGGGTCCCCTCTCTCCCTGTCACAGAACGTGCTGGTGTCCGAGCAGTTCATGAAAACGTTGGACGGAGTGTATGCCGTTCACCCGCAGCTGGACGTGGTATTCAAGGCAGTACAAGGCCTCTCTCCCAAGAAAACCATCTTCTTGTTGACAAACCCCATGAAACTGATCCAGGTGAGCTCCTGCCTTCCTCTCAGGGCCTCCAGTGTTTGCTCCTGGTCTCTCCTGCTTCTCTCAGAGCTATGCAGACCAACACAAAATCACGATCGTGGACTTCTTCAAGAGCTTGAACCCCACTGGGACAATGAAGATGTCTGTGGATGAGTTCCAGAAAGTGATGATAGAGGTGTGCTGGGTCCTAGTGGCAACAGGCTGTGTATTAACTGCACATGTTCCATCCACCTCCTCAGCAAAACAAGGTCCCCCTGAACCAGTACCAGGTCAGGGAGGTGATAAAGAAGCTCGATGAGAAGACAGGCATGGTGAACTTCAGGTCAGCCCAGGCCCCGCGACGATCCCCGTTCTCTGCAAGGGGCCCTGGCTGGGCTGATGTGAGCTCCTCCAGCTTTCCTGTCTACACTTTGCTCAGCATCTTTCCCTTACCTTTCGTACCAGTTTCTTGAACACGATGAAGCCATAGCAACAAGTCTGGTCTAGAAAGAAGTCTCGGCGAGAGGAGTCCTCGCAAGTCGGATGGTGGCAGGGAGGAGAGCAAGAGGTGGCTGAAATCTCGATGGACAGATGCTGTGGCAGGGGCTGGGCACAAGCAAATAAAGTCTGGCTTGGTTCTGGGTGTCTTGGGCTGCTGGTGGTGTGCCCGTCACCAG